AAACCCTGTCTCTACTAAAAATACAAAAAAATTAGCTGGGCGCCTGTAGTCCCAGCTACTAGGGAGGCTGAGGCAGGAGAATGGCGTGAACCCGGGAGGCGGAGCTTGCAGTGAGCCGAGATCGAGCCTCTGCACTCCAGCCTGGGCCACAGAGCAAAAGAAAAACAAACAAACAAACTTGTCAGCTCCATCTGCTGTAAGAATTATATGAGTAACATGGAAATGCCTGACTAGACCCTGTTCCCGTTTTTACCCTTAGCCCGTTCAAATCTTCATAAGGATAATTAGTAGCAGTTTGAGTTCTGGGATTCACACTCCAAACTACTGTTTTACTCACCCAGCTACCCTTTTCTGAAATACTACTGAAAACCATACCTGTATCAGTTTACCTCCATTGTTTTACTTGAAGTGAATTCCTGGACCATCAGACATTAGACCAAGGCAAAAAAATAAAAATAATCAATCAACCCTGAGTTTTGGTATTACTACTTTCTAGTCATGGATCTGCCTCCTCATAGGTAAAATTTGCAAAATATTACCCGCCGTGTGTGCCTCAGAACTGTTATGGATTAAGGAAGAGAACAATTTTTATGAAAACGTTTTGTAAATTATACAAGTGTGGGACATAATGTTCCCGGTAACTGTATGCAAACAATAAGACAACAAACGCAAAAGGCTTTTTAACTTGTTGCAGTTTTCCTGCCCCGTGTCCCTCCGTGAATGAGCAGCGTGCAGCGAGCGTGTGCGCACAGCTGCTGTTCTCCATTAACGCCACACTGCTCGGCTTGCGGACGGGGAAACCCGCCATCGCGCTCCTGCCGCCTGCCGAGCGAGGATCACCGCTCCACTGGGGTCAGCGGGCTGTTGACTCCCCGCCTGGGTGAAACCGGAGCTTCCGAGTCACGTGGCGCGCGAAGACAAACCTGGCTGCTCAGGGTTTCCCGGAGCTTTCTCCCAGCTTCCCGGCGATTCATATTCTGGCGCTTACCCCTCCCTTTAGGCTGGCGGAACCCAATCCCCGCCTGACAAATAAGTCCCGCCGGCCGGACGCAGTGGCTCGCGCCTGTGGTCCTAGCTGCTCGCGGTGCTGAGGCGGGAGAATCACCTGAGCCCGGGAGGTCGGGGGCTGCATGGAACCGTGATCGCACCACCGCACTCCAGCCTGGGCAACAGAGCGAGACCCTGTCTCCAAAAATAAGAATAAAGAAAAAAAAAAGAAAGAACTGCGGCCCCATTGGCCTGACTCTCCTGAACAGCCAAACTGTCTCCGACCAGTTACGGAAGAGGCGGCCTTGAGAGGGTAGTGTGCCATTGGCTCGATGTCCTGCCCCTCCGAAACCTAAGTCTTCAGCTTCCAATCAGGACTCAGCTTTGGGAAGAGCGCCACGCGGTGGGCGAGGGGATGCCCTAGTAAATTCGCAGGTCTCTTGACTCTTTCCGCCTTTGTTTACAACTGCAACCCTCCGTCCCACACGCCTTCCTGCAGAAGCATGGATCTCGGAATCCCTGACCTGCTGGACGCGTGGCTGGAGCCCCCAGAGGATATCTTCTCGACAGGATCCGTCCTGGAGCTGGGACTCCACTGCCCCCCTCCAGAGGTTCCGGTAACTAGGCTACAGGAACAGGGACTGCAAGGCTGGAAGTCCGGTGGGGACCGTGGCTGTGTGAGTGTGACGAGTGGGAGTGGGGGTGGGGTCTGCACATATATATAACCTTTTCCTACTGTAGGGCCTTCAAGAGAGTGAGCCTGAAGATTTCTTGAAGCTTTTCATTGATCCCAATGAGGTGTACTGCTCAGAAGCATCTCCTGGCAGTGACAGTGGCATCTCTGAGGACCCCTGCCATCCAGACAGTCCCCCTGCCCCCAGGGCAACCAGTTCTCCTATGCTCTATGAGGTTGTCTATGAGGCAGGGGCCCTGGAGAGGATGCAGGGGGAAACTGGGCCAAATGTAGGCCTTATCTCCATCCAGCTAGGTCAGTGTTCTTTGTGGGAAGGGGGAAATGGCCCTTTCTCCCAGCTACCTGTTTTCTACTCCAGATCAGTGGAGCCCAGCATTTATGGTGCCTGATTCCTGCATGGTCAGTGAGCTGCCCTTTGATGCTCATGCCCACATCCTGCCCAGAGCAGGCACCGTAGCCCCAGTGCCCTGTACAACCCTGGTGAGTCTTGGTGTCAGCCAGAACCACTACTCCCTATTGCATCTTCTCCTGCCCCTACCCCCAGCTGCCCTGTCAAACCCTGTTCCTGACCGATGAGGAGAAGCGTCTGCTGGGGCAGGAAGGGGTTTCCCTGCCCTCTCACCTGCCCCTCACCAAGGTAACATGCTTCCCCTAAGGGTATCCCAACCCGACCCAGGACTCACACATCCTGGGCCTCCAAGGCAGAGGAGAGGGTCCTCAAGAAGGTCAGGAGGAAAATCCGTAACAAGCAGTCAGCTCAGGACAGTCGGCGGCGGAAGAAGGAGTACATTGATGGGCTGGAGAGCAGGTACGCCTGGGTTATTTCTGGCTTCTTGTGGGGCTGAGCCTTGTCCTACCTCCCTACATTCTAGGGTGGCAGCCTGTTCTGCACAGAACCAAGAATTACAGAAAAAAGTCCAGGAGCTGGAGAGGCACAACATGTGAGTGAAAGCATTGTGTGTGTATGTGTGTTATGATACTAACTCTTCATTCCTCCTTTCCCAGCTCCTTGGTAGCTCAGCTCCGCCAGCTGCAGACGCTAATTGCTCAAACTTCCAACAAAGCTGCCCAGACCAGCACTTGTGTTTTGGTACCATTAGTCTATCTACTCCCATCTCCCCCTCCCTTCATCTGTTCCTCTTGCTTCCTCCCAGATTCTTCTTTTTTCCCTGGCTCTCATCATCCTGCCCAGCTTCAGTCCATTCCAGAGTCGACCAGAAGCTGGGTCTGAGGATTACCAGCCTCACGGAGGTGAGAGGCAAGGGCAGGGAGCAACCCCTGGCTCTACTACTGCCCTCTTGCCTTCACCTCACAGTGACTTCCAGAAATATCCTGACCCACAAGGACGTAACAGAAAATCTGGAGACCCAAGTGGTAGAGTCCAGACTGAGGGAGCCACCTGGAGCCAAGGATGCAAATGGCTCAACAAGGACACTGCTTGAGAAGATGGGAGGGAAGCCAAGACCCAGTGGGCGCATCCGGTCCGTGCTGCATGCAGATGAGATGTGAGCTGGAACAGACCTTCCTGGCCCACTTCCTGATCACAAGGAATCCTGGGCTTCCTTATGGCTTTGCTTCCCACTGGGATTCCTACTTAGGTGTCTGCCCTCAGGGGTCCAAATCACTTCAGGACACCCCAAGAGATGTCCTTTAGTCTCTGCCTGAGGCCTAGTCTGCATTTGTTTGCATATATGAGAGGGTACCTCAAATACTTCTGTTATGTATCTGTGATTTTATTTCTTCTTTGGGTATAGGGTTGAGGGGAAATAAGTTTTGAGTGAGAAATAAACGTTTTAGCTGAAATTGTATCCCAGAAGTTTGAAATAAGTAGTAGA